GAAACTCCGTCTCAAAAAAAAAAGAAACAGCCTTTCCTCAGCATAACACTATTGTTACAGCCAGGAGCTTAGGATGACTGGTTCCATTCTTTATTCACAATAGCAATTTATTTGTGGTATTGTAGTGGAAAGGGCACGTTTCCTAAGTTACAAATGTGGTTTGGAATCCCACCTTCCACTAGTTGTGGGATGATACACACATTTAGTGAGTATTTACTTGTAAAATGGTAATACTTAAAACACCACCCCATCCTCGTAGCTGAATCTCCACCCATAGTTTGTAACTTGAGGTTTTCCTTCTTTCCTACTCCTTCATTTCCCAGTATAGTAGCTTACCTATTCAATTCCCGTTGAATGACTTCCAGCTCAGTGAGTTCGTAATTTTACTTCTTAGTGTCATGAGCCACTGGGATTTGTCCCAATTTCCCATTTTGTATAGTTCCTCACGGCTCAGTTTCGAAGGCAAGGTTTCCTTAATGGCCAGGATCCCCCTTATCTCAGGTGCAGTGGCAATTCTTGGCTGGAAACTAAAAGATGGAGTTGAGTAAAACAGTAAACGGTGTATCATAGATTTTTATAGGAAATGGCGTTAGTTAAGTAATGGGCCTAAAGTTGGTGACTCAGGATAAGTAAATGAAAGTATTCCACTCACCTTTTCATACAGAGGACTACACTGAAAGATTTTGCAGAGGGTTGTATGTACGTCTAAACACCTGGCACCTAGTAGGTGCATGTCACTTTGGTAAATGAAAGAACTGAAAAACTGCCTCAAGACACCCACATACGGCCAACGCCCGCTAGCCTTTCTTCCTCCCACAGCCCCACTCACGTGGGCCTCCAAACAGCATTTATTGGCCGGCTTCGCGCCACGAGACGCGATGGACGTGATCGCCGCCCTCATCTTCTGCGGCGAACTTCTAGCGGGTGACGCTGTCCAATCGGAAAGCGCCTTTCCGCCGGCTGGGCCCTCCGTCTACCCCCAGCGGCGAGGGGCGGGGCCGGCGCGGGCGCAGAGGCGTCACGCACTCCATGGTAACGACGCTCGGCCCGAAGATGGCGGCCGAATGGGGCGGAGGAGTGGGTTACTCGGGCTCAGGCCCGGGCCGGAGCCGGTGGCGCTGGAGCGGGTCTGTGTGGGTCCGAAGCGTTTTACTCCTGTTGGGCGGGCTCCGGGCCAGCGCCACATCTACTCCCGTCTCCTTGGGCAGTTCCCCTCCCTGCCGGCACCACGTCCCCTCTGACACTGAGGTAGGGCGACATGGGCGGGAGCGGGCCCTCTCTAAACAGTTTTCAAATCCGTTCCTTTTTTCAGGTCATAAATAAAGTTCATCTTAAGGCAAATCATGTGGTCAAGAGAGATGTTGATGAGCATTTAAGAATCAAGACTGTCTATGATAAAAGTGTTGAAGAGTAAGTACACCATTGTATTGTCATCTTTTTCATAATCCTTATGTTTTTATGTCATTATTTTCAGGTTGCTCCCTGAGAAAAAGAATCTTGTAAAGGTATGTAATAAATACTCATAACTTGAATTGGATCTGTTTCTTTTTTTTTTTAACTTTTATTTAGAACAAGCTTTTCCCACAAGCGATTTCTTATTTAGAGAAGACTTTTCAGGTCCGTCGACCTGCGGGCACTATCTTACTTAGCAGGTATGTCACATGAAACACAGATCATTTTCTTCTATTTAAACTTTGATGTACAAATGGACTGAAGACAATGTGCAACAAACCAATACCTCCGGAAGGAAAACGATCCTCACAGGTACTGCACCGGGGAGTGTGCCGCACACACAAAGTGCGGCCCCGTTATTGTTCCTGAGGAACATCTCCAGGTATTTCACCCTGCTCTTGGCAGTGCTTTTACTTCTGGCTTTCTGATGTCTCCCGTGGGTGCAGCAATGCCGGGTCTACCGTGGGGGTAAGTGGCCTCATGGAGCAGTGGGTGTGCCAGACCAAGAAGGCATCTCAGATGCAGACTTTGTTCTTTACGTTGGTGCTCTGGCCACCGAGAGATGCAGCCATGAAAACATCATCTCTTATGCAGCCTATTGTCAGCAGGAAGCAAACATGGACAGGTAATCTTTCCTCCGGGACTTAGTTTCCAAGAGTAATTTAAAAATTCAATGTCTGTTTTGACAGGCCAATAGCAGGATATGCTAACCTGTGTCCAAATATGATCTCTACCCAGCCTCAGGAGTTTGTTGGGATGCTGTCCACAGTGAAACATGAGGTTATTCATGCCCTGGTAAATTCTAGCCTTACTGTTCTTTCCTTCATCACTTGAAGACATTTTGAACTTTTTCTTACAGGGTTTCTCTGCTGGGCTGTTTGCATTCTACCATGATAAAGATGGAAATCCTCTCACTTCAAGATTTGCAGATGGCCTCCCACCTTTTAATTATAGGTATTTTTGTTGTTGTTGCTCTTGTTCTCCTCGTAATAATTGTGTTTTAATTCTATAATTACAGTCTGGGATTATATCAATGGAGTGATAAAGTAGTTCGAAAAGTGGAGAGATTATGGGATGTTCGAGATAATAAGATAGTTCGTCACACTGTGTATCTCCTGGTAACGCCTCGTGTTGTTGTAAGTATTATCAGACTTCATGTCTCATGAGCTATTTGTTTCTGATTTTTTTTCTGGTTCTTAGGAGGAAGCACGAAAACATTTTGATTGTCCAGTTCTAGAGGGAATGGAACTTGAAAATCAAGGTGGTGTGGGCACTGAGCTCAACCATTGGGAAAAAAGGTTATTAGAGGTCAGTTTGTTTTTAAATTTTCCTAGACTTTATAGTCTAATTAAACCCTGTTGGTGATTTTCAGAATGAAGCGATGACTGGTTCTCACACTCAGAATCGAGTACTCTCTCGAATCACTCTGGCATTAATGGAGGACACTGGGTAAGACAGCTGTGACAAGAGGATATGAATTGGTAAAAATTGCTTTGTTTGAATTATTCCACAGCTGGTATAAAGCAAATTACAGCATGGCTGAGAAGTTAGACTGGGGCCGAGGAATGGGCTGTGACTTTGTCAGGAAGAGCTGTAAATTCTGGATTGATCAGCAGAGACAAAAGTAAGAATGCATTTCCTCACAGTGTCACTGATTTTGATACCATGGTACTTCTCTTTGTTTGCAGGAGACAGATGCTGAGCCCTTACTGTGACACGCTCAGAAGTAACCCACTGCAGCTAACTTGCAGACAGGACCAGAGAGCAGTTGCCGTGTGTAATTTGCAGAAGTTCCCTAAGCCTTTACCACAGGAATACCAGGTAGAACAGGGCTGGGGCACAGTTTCAGGAATACTTTCTTGTCTTCCCAATATTTTTTCTGCAGTACTTTGATGAACTCAGTGGAATACCTGCAGAAGATTTGCCTTATTATGGTGGCTCCGTGGAAATTGCTGACTACTGCCCTTTCAGTCAGGAATTCAGTTGGCATTTAAGTGGTGAATATCAGCGCAGCTCAGATTGTAGAATATTGGAAAATCAACCAGGTTAGTCGGCTAGTGAAATGAAGTATTATATAATTTTTAAGGAGACTTTTCTTCTTTGCCTCAGAAATTTTTAAGAACTATGGCGCTGAAAAGTATGGACCTCATTCCGTTTGTCTAATTCAGAAATCAGCATTCGTTATGGAGAAGTGTGAGAGGAAGCTGAGTTACCCAGACTGGGGAAGCGGATGCTATCAGGTAAGCTTATGTTTGTTATTAGTTGTGCCAAATTTTTATATATCTATTTTTTTCCTGTTTGAAGGTTTCTTGTTCTCCTCAAGGTCTGAAAGTTTGGGTCCAAGATACTTCATATTTGTGTAGTCGGGCTGGGCAGGTCCTCCCTGTCAGTATCCAGATGAATGGCTGGATTCACGATGGAAACCTGCTCTGCCCATCATGTTGGGACTTCTGTGAGCTCTGTCCTCCAGAAACAGATCCTCCAGCCACTAACCTGACCCGAGCTCTGCCACTTGGTGAGTGCTCTCTATGGTTGGAATAAAGAGGGATAGAAAGTCAGTTTTTTGTTTTCAACTCTAGATCTTTGTTCCTGTTCCTCGAGCCTGGTGGTCACCCTCTGGCTTCTGCTAGGCAATCTGTTTCCTCTGCTGGCTGGATTTCTTCTGTGTATATGGCACTAGGAATGGAAAAGTGGATCTTCAAGATATTCTTTTATGTTATGTTCTTGTGAACAAAGCACAAAGTTTGAGTGAGTGCCAACCTATGCAGATGGTAGAAGTGGCATTCCTGGCTTTGGCTTGGAAGAATTGACGACCATCAGACCTTGAAGCAGAACTTCACAGCAGCCTGTCCTCATCAGCAACCCAACCACCTTCATCAGCAACCCAACCACCTTCATCAGCAACCCAACCACCTCGTCAGCAACCCAACCACCTCGTCAGCAACCCAACCACCTCGTCAGCAACCCAGCCACCTTCATCAGCAACCCAACCACCTCATCAGCAACCCAGCCACCTTCATCAGCAACCCAACCACCTCATCAGCAAACCAACCACTTTCATCTGCAACCCAACCACTTTCATCAGCAACTCAACACCTTCATCTGCAACCCAACCACCTTCATCAGCAAACCAACCACCTTCTTCAGCAACCCAACCACCTCATCTTGGAGAAGGAGAAGGAACTGCAAGCCACCAAGTCTTCATTTTTCAGGGTTTGTAATCTTCCCAAAGTTTTCCTTTGAAAATAGGATAATGGGTGGAATTTTCAGAGTGATTACATACCTCAACATTTTTATTAACATACAACAATGGGAAAGTTCATCATCCATATACTGCAGTCACTTAAACAACAGCCAATTATTGCAAGATTAGAATTGGAGATCTTGTCCTCAAAAGTATAAATTGTCCTTTGAGTTATAGAAAATAATGGAATTGGGATTTCTACATATCATTATTATACCTATTTTAAATTTAATGGCAGCCAGGCATGGTTCCAGCTACTTGGGAGGCTGAGGCAGGAGGATCGCTTGAGCCCAGGAGTTCAAGGCTGCAGTGAGCTATGATTGCACCACTGTATTCCAGCCTGCACGATAGAGTTAGACCCTGTATCTTAAAAAAAAAAAAATTAATGGCTGGTATATAGTAAACTTAATTCACTGTTCCCATTGTTCTAAAGAATTTTTTTAAATAATGTTTCATTAAATCTTATGATTTAACCGTGCTTGCCCTTTTTGCCAGCTATGTGGCAGTTTACGGCAGAACTGCTGTCAGTGTGCTGGTAGCCCTCTATTCATCCCTCCTCAGAGCCCAGCTTCCAGAACTGCTATCACTGTGCTGGTAGCCCTCTGTATTCATCCCTCTTCAGAGCTCAGCTTCTGGTTGTATTCTCCATGAGTTTAATAATGACATGAAAAAATGTGGAAGCCGAGAGAGTAAAATACTCTGCCCTGTAAAAACATGGAAGACATGCAAACAGAAAAAAAATAATTGTATTGTTTTAGATAATACTTAAGACAACTGTGAAACAACAAAAACACAACTATTCCTTTGTGACCGATGAAGATAAAAAGAAATTCTGGTAAAGACGGGTATGCAGTTTTTTAAAATGGGTTAAGAAATTGTTGCAGAAGAATTTCTAACATCTGAAAATGGTTTTATGTTTAAGAAGGATGGTCTGAATTGTGTACTAATAGCAAGGTATAAGTTTGGTGTAGAGCCTATCCAGTAGCGTCCACTGTACCACTTTTAAGTAAGACTCAGTCCACAGAAGCTGGAAGATTGCCTTCGCTTTAAATATCCTTTACCTTCTGCATTTGACACTCCTCCTGTTACTACATAGATTCCGGTCCCCAGAAGCAATTTTACACTGGTACTAGAGCTTACCAGCCCCATTTAGTAATTTTTAATGGCTAGATGAGGTTTAACAAGAATATGAAAAGAAAAAAGAAAAAATATATTCATGAATGATAGGCGATGCCCATTCTTTCTCTCAAGCTAATGAAGTCCTATGGCATTCTAACCACAACCCTCGGACAGACTCCTCCTATTCCTCCATGGCATTGTAACCACAACCCTCGGACAGACTCCTCCTATTCCTCCATGGCATTGTAACCACAACCCTCGGACAGACTCCTCCTACTCCTCCATGGCATTGTAACCACAACCCTCGGACAGACTCCTCCTACTCCTCCATGGCATTGTAACCACAACCCTCGGACAGACTCCTCCTACTCCTCCATGGCATTGTAACCACAACCCTCGGACAGACTCCTCCTATTCCTCCATGGCATTGTAACCACAACCCTCGGACAGACTCCTCCTATTCCTCCATGGCATTGTAACCACAACCCTCGGACAGACTCCTCCTATTCCTCCATGGCATTGTAACCACAACCCTCGGACAGACTCCTATTCCTCCATGGCATTGTAACCACAACCCTCGGACAGACTCCTCCTATTCCTCCATGGCATTGTAACCACAACCCTCGGACAGACTCCTTCTGTTCCTCCTTTCCTCGTCCTTCCCTGCTTTTCGTCCATTCAGCATATAGCTATTCAGTACTCCATTGAAGAAATTATGCTAAGTGAGCAAAGCAACATAATTACTAAGAATTAATTCTGATTATTTGGCACTAGAGCCAACAGCAACCCCAGCACAGAGGAAAGTCGCTTTTTTTTCAAATGCATAAATTTAAAGTATGTATTTGCATGCAGTTTTAAATGGGAGGTATTTGTCATTGTGAAAAGCTGGGAATCTCAAACATAGTCAACTTAACTAAAAAGAAGCTAATACAGGTTGAGCATTCCTAATCCAAAAATCCAGAATCCAAATTGCTCCAAAATCTGAAACTTTCTGAATGCTGACCTGATACTACAAGTAGAAAATTCCACATACAAGTACTTAACACAAACTTTGTTTCATGCACAAACTACTAAAAATATTGTATAAAATTACCTTCAGGCAGTGTGTGTAGTTATATATGAAACATGAATTTCATGTTTAGACTTGGGTCCATGCCCAAGATACCTCATTAGGTATCTGTAAATATCCGAAATCCAAAAAAAAGTCTGAAATCTGAAACACTTCTGGTCCCAAGCATTTCAGTAAGTGATGCTCAACCTGCGTAATGGTCTGCGGGCCAGTGCTCATTTTCTGCCTATGTTGTACATACTTTAAATTGTGTAAATTAAAAGTCAAAGCAAAGAGTCTATTTTTAAAGAAACTTACAATAATCTAAACATATACTTCTTATGATTATGAATCATCCTGCAAAGCTGAATGAAGAATTTTACCAAAAATACAATGAATTAATCATATATTTGAGAGTCACAGTGATAGGTTCGACTATATTTTGACTGTTGTGTAGTGGCACCGTTTAGGTAGTATTGTTTCTGAGCATGGTGCTTTTTATACTTGAAATATATTTTTGCTTTATTTTTTATTGATATAATTATATTTGCACTAATGGCTTTCTGAAGAAAATATTATAGATGACATTTTTTGTATATATATTTATTAAGCTTGGGAACCTGGTCGCCCAGTGTTTTCTCTGGACAAATGTGAAACTGGATAAAGTATGGATAAAGTCTTGAGTTCCTCAGGGTAACTGTGTTGATGTCTCCCGTCCTCTTCAGTAAGGCTTGAATATGATTTTACTCATCATTGATTCTGCATAGTGTACCCAGCAAGACTTAGAAGGACACTGAACCTGTCAGAGATTTTAAGAGGCACATTTTAGTCACTTTGAATATGGTAGTGGTGGGCGCGGTGACTGAAGCCTGTAATCTCAGCACTTCGGGAGGCCAAGGCAAGCAGATCACGAGATCAGGAGTTTGAGGTTACAGTGAGCTGATCGCACCACTGCACTGCAGCCTGGATGACAGAGTGAGACTTTCTTGGGAAAAAAAAAAATGACAGTGAAGCAGACTTTTAGAATCCGAGATGTCATTGCAGAATTATTGGTATAAAATTCAGCTGCAAAGTGAAGAAATTGAAATGGCCCACACGTTGATATCCTGTGGCAGGTTATACCCTTCATGTTAGCAAAGACGAAGCCACGTCGCTGTGTTAAGAGGGACAGGCTGGGCCGGCTGCAGCTGTAGTGGAAGTGAGGGACACAGGGAAGGAATGGGGAGCAGCAATTTGGGGACAGTAGACTGGAGTCACTTTCTGACTCAAAAAGGGTCAAGTACTTATTAAAAACTATCTTGGTTTTCTGTTCAGACTTAGGCTCATTTTGATCATTTTAAGGTCCCAGTTGTCAAAAATATCAAGTGAATTTGTCTCAGGTTTTCAGAAACAAAATTTACAGGAAGGAAGCAAAAGCCATGTCAGTAGCCTTGAGCTGACAGCTTTAAAGAAACTGGCAAACAGGTAGGTTGTCCTCATATAGATCCTTCCAGTATTCTGAAAAACATCCTTTTATTTCTTAAAACCAGTAACCCTTACATTTTTCCTATAGGATAGTTATTTTTGTTGAGATCAAATAGACATTCTATAAATGTTATAAATTATGCTTGCAGTTACTCAGCCTATCTAGGCTTAAGGTTTATCAATATTTGAAGTTGAAACATCATCTTATGAGGTTTAGTTTTAGGAAGATAAATAAATATATCAAAGTATTTCATAAAGTTGTATCAATGTTCCTTCTAACATTAGAAGACTTACTGACTGAGGCCATCTGTGAACGACTAGGTGATCTCAGAATCCTTCCAGCTCTAATACCCTCTGACTAACACTCACCCAGAATTGCTGTCTGTGCTGGCTGTGATCTGCCTCCAGGAGCATACGCCATCCTGCGTGCTGTGTCCATCACAGTGTCTGTGCTCGGTGCCTTACCACTGTCCGTGTCCTTGGACGCTGACTGGACAGAGAGGAGCCTGTCTCTCAGGGCACATGAGTCGTCGTGGCAGGAGGAGACGGGCCTCAGTCACAGTGTCACAGACCCTTGTCACAGTGGACACTAGTCATTCCTGCCATGTCCTTGCAGCCCAGGAGGACTAAAAAGATTTTAATGAAGTCTGTGTTACTCATTCTGAAGAAAAGAACTTACCTGAGAGGAGTAATATTTTTTTAATATATATTGGGTCAGGGACAGGGATGGAGTGGTTGTTTTATGTTTACATTTTTAATAAGTAAAATAGAAGATTTAAGAACTAATATTTATGGTATTGAACTTTAAGTGTGATATATTCCTTAGAAAAACACAACTTTAATAAAAATGGAAACTAATTTGCATCCTGTCTTTATTTAACACCATCAGT